TTTTGTATTTTGTGTTAAGATGGGGTTTCACCATGCTGCCCAGGCTGCTCTTGAACTCCTGGGCTCAAGGAATCCACCCCTCTTGGTCTCCCAAATTGCTGGGATTACAGACGTGAGCGACCGCACTGGGGCCCTCATTTTTCTTATCAATTAACAATAATGGTTACCTTTAACAGATAGAGGTTGACTTTATTTATTGATTGATTGATTTTTATTTTTAGACAGAGTCTCACTCTGTTACCCAGGCTGGAGTGCAGTGGCATGATCTCAGCTCACTGCAAATTCTGCCTGCCCGGTTCAAGCGATTCTCCAGCCTCAGCCTCCCAAGTAGCTGGTGGGATTATAGGTGCATGCCACCACGCCCGGTAATTTTCTGTATTTTTAGTAGAGACGGGATTCACCATGTTGGTCAGACAGACTGGTCTCGAACTCCTGACCTCAGGTGGTCCAGCCCCTTCGGCCTCCCAAAGTGTTGAGATTACAGGCGTGAGCCACTGTGGCGGGTCGGGGTTGACTTTAAAACACAACCCCCTCAAATGAAAATTGCAGTTTGTTGTTGTTCTTTTTCTTTTTCTTTTCTTTTCCTTCTTTCTTTCTTTTTTTTTTTTTTTTTTCTGAGGTGGGGTCTCCTCTACCGCCTGGGCTGGAGTGCAGTGGCTCACTGCTACCTCCACCTCCCGGGTTCAAGCCATCCTCCCACCTCAACTTCCCGAGTAGTTGGGACCACAGGTGCGAGGCCACTAGGCCCAGCTAATTTGTGTGTTTCTTTCTTTCTTTCTTTCTTTCTTTCTTTCTTTTTTGATTAGTTGGTTGCTTTGTAGAGCCGGGGTCTCACTATGTTACCCAGGCGATTTCATCCCGCTGGGTGAGAAGGTTCTGCATTCCTCCGCATACGTTGCTGTGCAGTTGTTACTGAAGGTCGCCTGTAGAGGGCGCCAGAGTCAGCGAAGGGGAGGGCTGCGCTTCCTGGTTCTCTGGGGCACGAGGCTTCTCCTCAGCACTCTGGCGCCCCCAACAGGTTCCCAGTGTTCGGCTGGGGCAGGCACGCTGTGGCTGGCTACTTCCCTTCCTCCCATCCCCCTTGGGCCAAACGGGATCGGTGCTTCTGGTGAGACGCCTCCCCATGCACATCACTCCCAGATGAATAGAATATATTCATTGATGTTTTTCAGGAAACAATGACCGATAAAACAGAGAAGGTGGCTGTAGATCCTGAAACTGTGTTTAAACGTCCCAGGGAATGTGACAGTCCTTCGTATCAGAAAAGGCAGAGGATGGCCCTGTTGGCAAGGAAACAAGGAGCAGGAGACAGCCTTATTGCAGGCTCTGCCATGTCCAAAGAAAAGAGTAAGTAAGCCTGTCCTCACGTCCTCCTCATGTGATGGCTTTTACTCAAAATCTGTTTCACCAGAGCTTATGACAGGACATGCTATTCCACCCAGCCAATTGGATTCTCAGATTGATGACTTCACTGGTTTCAGCAAAGATAGGATGATGCAGAAACCTGGTAGCAATGCACCTGTGGGAGGAAACGTTACCAGCAGTTTCTCTGGAGATGACCTAGAATGCAGAGAAACAGCCTCCTCTCCCAAAAGCCAACGAGAAATTAATGCTGATATAAAACGTAAATTAGTGAAGGAACTCCGATGCGTTGGACAAAGTAAGTAATATAAGAATGTCTGTTTTATAAAAATACTGAAGTTTTTTTTTTTCAACATCTTCAGAATATGAAAAAATCTTCGAAATGCTTGAAGGAGTGCAAGGACCTACTGCAGTCAGGAAGCGATTTTTTGAATCCATCATCAAGGAAGCAGCAAGGTGGGTAGAAATAGGAACTGTCCAATTTCTTTTTTTGGTTAATGACATGTCTCTTTCTTTTCAGATGTATGAGACGAGACTTTGTTAAGCACCTTAAGAAGAAACTGAAACGTATGATTTGAGAATACTTGTCCCTGGAGGATTATCACACCCCAAATGCATAATCTCGTTAATGATTGAGGAGAGAAAAGGATCAGATTGCTGTTTTCTACAATGGAGCAGGATATTGCTGAAGTCTCCTGGCATATGTTACCGAATCAAATAGCCTTCCAGAGGCTAAGAAATTTCTGTTAGTAAAAGATGTTCTTTTTCCCAAAGCATTTTATTTGAAAGGATAACTTGTGTTTTGGTTATTTTGTATTCCCACCTGTGCTGGTAGATATTATTAACCCATTAGGTAAATACTATTACAGTCGTGGTTTCTGCAGCAGCTCACAGTGTTGTAGCTGGTATTTATCACTA